TATCTGAGAAAGATGATATTATTTGAGAGAGAGGAGTACTGGGGATTTGAGGGGAGACCAGAAAGTATGCATGAGTTACGTAGGAGAGGGGAAAGTGAGTGGACTAGGAAAATATGATTATCAATGACATTAGCCCCTTCCTCTTAAAGTAGTGGTCATGAATGTAAAGTGAAACCTCTCAGTGTGGCTATTGGCTTTCCTTCGGCCACAGTCAGCTGAACAAATATAGGGAGAGAGTAGGACTATAGTTGGATTTAAATAGGAAAGCAATTTAGCTGAAAGAGTGTAACAAGTGAAAAGGGCAGGAACATTGATGTATGCAAAGGAGTAATAGTGATTGACGAGACAGTCTAAGCTTGATAGAGAACTGAAGATACAAGGGGCGTGAGGGGCCACGATGAATTTGCGGACCTCTCACTGAGGAAGAAACTGAGAGGAAAGTATAGAAAGATAATCTATGAGGATACTGAATTCACCAAGAATCATCACAGTACTGGAGAGAGTGAGAGGGGATCAGGGACAAAAATCTTCAAGGACGAAGGAGGAGCAAAGGGAAAGAGAATGATGAGAGCCACAAGTGGGGAGGTGGACTTTGGAGCAAAGCTGATGACATAACAGTCAAAGCTACATTCAAAACTAATAATGACTTCAACAAATCTACAAAATTCCTGACAGAAAGGGTTATTTTCCTTGTTTTACAGATGATGACATTGAGAGTCACTGAAGTTAAACAATTAGCTTAAGGTCACTCCATCAGAGAATGAAATTCTAAACCAGTTCCAATTGAATAGTAGAAATATTAATGAGAGGGAATTACGCTGCCTTTGGCCTTCATACACTGCCAGAGGCACACTACCCTAAAGGGACTTTCCCTCCAGAATTTCCTCTTCCCCACTCTTGGGGACTCCTCTCCGGACACCTTCATGCAAAGTACTAATGATAGGAGTGGGACATCTATTCCCCAGAGCTCCATCCTCTCTTCTAAATAACAGGGAACGTTGAGTCCCCTGTTTTTTCTCTAGTGAGAGCACTCATCAGCATGCTTCCTCCTCTCTAACTGTGTCCTTTAGATCCAGGAGGGATATTTGCTACCACCACCAGCTAATGCTGATTTGCTACCAGCACAAGGCCCAGGTCCTTGTCTGGTCTGTACCCCATTACAAGGTTCTCCAGGAACAGACATCACCACCTCTGCCTAGATCCTGAAATTTCACAAATGTAGGTTCTTTCTTACCCGTTCTTTTTATTCCTCTATTTACAAGCACAATGACACCCACCCCTCGTCTTCTTCCTGAAATACCTGGCTCTGATCCCAGGCATCCATTCCAGAAATCAACACAGCTATGCAATTGCATCTTTTATTAAATACTCCCAACTCCATTTCAAATCCAGAGAATCCAGAGCAGGAGCAAGAGACCAACCTATCATCTGGAAACTCAAGGTGTAAACATTAGTGCCAAAGATTAGTCATGAAGGTAAGTTGGGTATTACAGTGCCCTACAACACATTCCAAACATTCTGGGAGTTTTCCTCCTTTAGGCCAACTACAGCGCAGAGGAGCGCTTTCTCCTGCTGGGTTTCTCCGACTGGCCTTCCCTGCAGCCGGTCCTCTTCGCCCTTGTCCTCCTGTGCTACCTCCTGACCTTGACGGGCAACTCGGCGCTGGTGCTGCTGGCGGTGCGCGACCCGCGCCTGCACACGCCCATGTACTACTTCCTCTGCCACCTGGCCTTGGTAGACGCGGGCTTCACTACTAGCGTGGTGCCGCCGCTGCTGGCCNNNNNNNNNNNNNNNNNNNNNNNNNNNNNNNN